CGGCCCATGGAAAAATTGTCTTCCACGAAACTGGTCCCCAGTGCCAGAACGGTTGGGGACCACTGCTCTATGAAAGTAGTTTCTTTTTTCCTTTCCTCTTTTTTTTTTTTTTTTTTTTTTGAGACAGGGTCACACTGTGTTGCCCGGACTGAGGTGCAGTGGTGTGATCACAGCTCACTGGACTCAAGTGATGCTCCCACCTCAGCCTCTCGAGCAGCTGGAACCATAGACAGGGACCAAGACACCTGGCTCATTTTTGAATTTTTGAATTTTTGTAGAGATGAGGTCTCGCTATGTTGCCCAGGCTGGTCTCAAGCTCTTGGCTCAAGTGATCCTCCCACTTTGGTCTCCCAAAGAGCTGGGATTGCAGGCATGAGCCACCGCCCGGCCCTTTAAAAGACTAGTTTCCAAATGTTCAACAGAGCTCTGTGGGGCTGCAGGGTTAAACTCTGAGCGTAAATAGACCTCAGTGAGCACCAGGACTCGGTTTTAATTTTTTTGTTCTGATCATGTGGTCACACTTTTTTTTTAAAGAGTCCATATCTTTTAGAGATAAATACTAAAATGCTTACAAATAAAATGGGAAGATATCTGAGTTTTGCTTACTTCTGGGGGAGAATAAGATTGGCCAAGAGCTGCTGATGGTGGCTGTAGCTCGCGAATGGGCACAGGGGTGTCATGGAACCATTCTCTCTACTTTTGTGAGTGCTTGAAATTTTCCAGAATTAAAAGAACTCTTTCAAAAGGTTCAACTTCTTACTCCACTCCCAGGATCTAAGACGATTACAACCACTTTCACTCCATCAGTCATGCCCTGAAAACAGATTAAATTATCAACATTTCCCTTGCCAAAGGAAATTTACAACTGTCAAGGAGAGACATAAAGAAGGGCACTAAGATTTTCACCTGCCGGGGTTTGGCGGGAGGGGGAAGGACTTTGACAGCTTCCATGCAACCGGGGCATGAAGCAGGGCGTGGGTCCAGGAGGGAGAAGATCCAAAGTCGAATGTTGTAAAGATGTGCTGATTTCCCAGCGCTGTCTCTGGGGAGCTCCGGCAGCGCAAGAGGGCAAAGCACAGCTGGAAGCTCAGAGCTGCAGTCCCAGGTCCTGGGGTGAGTGGTCCCCCCATGGCAGGAACAGAGGGGGGTTCTGACGGCCTTCCTCCCCGTCCTGCAGCCAGGGCCCCCATCCAGCATCAATGAAAGCAGAAGCCACAGTTATTCCCAGCCGTTGTGCTAGGGGGCTCCCATCATGGCAAGTCCTCAGCCCAGTCCAGCCCTGGCAGACAAGTGCACCCCAGAACACGACCCAGCCCAAGCTCCTGGCTCCACACCAGCACGAGAAGTCCCAGAAGAAGAGCAGCCTTCTTAAGGAGCTGGGGGTGAGCATCCACTTCCCAGGGTCCCAGCAGTGCTCACCCCAGCCATTCTCTCTTCCCCACCCAGGCCTTCCACATCACCATCGCTCTGCTGCACCTGGTCTTTGGGGGCTACCTGGCCTCTATAGTCAAGAACCTTCACCTGGTGGTGCTGAAGTCTTGGTATCCATTCTGGGGGGCTGCCTCTGTGAGTAGAAGGCAAAACACAGACCGGGTGTGTCTCTCCTTTGACTTTCAAATCTGTCCTGCAGTTTCTCATTTCAGGGATCTTGGCGATAACAATGAAGACCTTTTCTAAAACTTACCTGGTGAGTGGGCACACTGAGATCATTCTCTTCCAGGACAGCTGTTACCTTTATTTTTCACCTATAGAAGATGTTGTGCCTGATGACAAACCTCATCAGCCTCTTTTGCGTGCTGTCTGGCCTCTTCGTCATCTCCAAGGATCTCTTTCTGGAGAGCCCATTTGAGTCCCCGATCTGGAGAATGTACCCCAACTCCACGGTGAGTACCCAGGCCTGGAGGGCCCTCTGACTTCACCCTGCCTTCCTTCCCTCTACCCTCTCAGGTCCACATCCAGAGGCTGGAGCTGGCCTTGCTCTGCTTCACTGTCCTAGAGCTCTTCCTGCCAGTGCCCACAGCTGTCACAGCCTGGAGAGGGGACTGCCCATCTGCAAAGGTAAGACAAGGGCTTGTCTTCCCAGGAAGACAGAGCAGCAGGGGCGGCGACTTTTCTTTCGCAGAATGATGATGCATGCCTTGTTCCGAATACACCATTGCATCTCAAAGGCCTGCCGGTGGAGCCCCCGCCATCCTACCAGAGTGTGATTCAAGGCGACGCACAACACAAGCAACATCAGAGGTGAAGAGGTTTGGCCCTGGCTCCCCAGACCTGTCTCACCCACTGCTTCCCTTCCTCTTGCTAGCTCTGCCCCAGCCACCATGGCTTCCTTGAGGTTCCACAGACACCCCAGGGACACCCCTGCCTCTGAGCCATCACCCTTGCCCTTCCTCCACCTGGATTCTCTTCCCCCAGGTATTTGCAGAGCTCACTCTTTGAATCTTTACGCTGTTGCTATTAATATCTCCATTTCATGCAGGCTCAGAGAAGTTAAGCAAGTTGCCCCGGACACATGGATAGTCACTGACGGAGCTGCGATCTGGACCCAGACTGCAAACTGAAGAGCCACTGCCTGACAATGCCCAAACTTGGTTGGAGCATAGCCCCTGCTCTCCCAAAGTTGCACTTTCACTGGGAAGATGAGATTTGCACATACAAAAGGCTAGAGCGATGGTCTATACAGCAAAGTCAGCCCTCACAGCTCCTGGGAACGCTGTCCTCTCAGATAAGCCATTTCTTACATAGTTGATGGCTCGATATCTGTGGTGGCCCAGATTGTTTTGTTTTGTTTCGCTTTGTTTTGTTTTCTTTTGTTTTGTTGAGATGGAGTCTCGCTCTGTTGCCCAGCCCAGAGTACAGTGGCACTATCTCAGCTCACTGCAATCTCCGCCTCCCTGGTTCAAGTGATTCTCCTATCTCAGCCTCCCAAGTAGCTGGGACTATAGGCACACGCCACCACGCCCAGCTAATTTTTATATTTTTAGTAGAGACAGGATTGCACCATATTGGTCAGCCTGGTCTCAAACTCCTGACCTCAGGTGATCCACCTGCCTCAGCCTCCCAAAGTGCTGGGATTACAGGCGTGAGCCACTGTGCCCAGCCCAGGTTTTGAAGTTGTCCGAGATAGCAGTCTGCTCTCTACTGCCTTATAAAATCCCTGTGTGAAGGGATGCTCTCAGTATCATTTGCCCTTGCACAGAATATCCCTGGGGTTTGAGGTTCTTTGAATTCTCCCTCTTTGTCATCTCTTTCGCTGCCACTTCTGGCTGTGGTCACTAGCTTGGCCATAGCACCTCTCTTCTCCACTTCTGATCTGCTGCTTCTAACCTTCTATAGATTGCAGCTGGCTTTAAAATAGATTGTAAAGTGTAAGGCATTAGGTTCTGAGACAGCGGCAGAGAGAGCCATGCAAATGTTTAGGACAACCCAGTCTTTCTTTTTTTTTTTTTTTTTTTTTTTTTTTGAGACGGAGTCTCACTCTGTCACCCAGGCTGGAGTGCTGTGGTGCAATCTCGGCTCACTGCAACCTCTGCCTCCCGAGTTCAAGCAATTCTCCTGCCTCAGCCTCCCGAGTAGCTGGGATTACAGGCGACCGCCACCACGCCTGGCTACTTTTTGTATTTTTAGTAGAGACAGGGTTTCACCACGTTAGCCATGATGGTCTCAAACTTCTGACCTCATAATCCACCCACCTTGGCCTCCCAAAGTGCTAGGATTACAGGCATGAGCCACCACCCCTGGCTGAAACCCAATCTTTCAAAACATGAAAGGGGGTGATGGAGAAAACCTTAGCTTGGTTGTCTAAAGACATGGGTGCAAACTCTAGGCTAGCTCTGCCAATCACTTACTGTGCGGGTTTGACTCAGTCCCTTCCCCTCACTAGGTCCCAGTTTCTCCATTTGTAAAACAAGCAATTGTGCTACATTGATGGTTTACATCAATAAAGGTTGAAACGGCTTCTGGTTCGACTTCTATTTTTCAAAAATCAG